ATACAAAAATTATCTGGACGCGGTGGCAGGTGTCAGTAATCCCAGTACTCAGGAGGCTGAGGAATGAGAATCACTTGAACCCAGGAGGCGAAGGTTGCAGTGAGCCGAAATCACGCCACTGCACTCCAGCCTGGGCGACAGAGTAAGATCCCCGTCTCAAAAGAAAAGACAATAAAACAAAACAAAAAACCTTTCTACAAAACTCATTTCTAACAAGATTAACAATTAATATCTCAAATACCCAGGCTGGGTTCAGATGGCTCCAATTTCTCCTATCGTCACATCCACCAGTAGGTGTCTTCGTATCTAGATGCCAGCAGTGGGTAGACTGTCTTATGTTGAAGTGAGGGTGTAGGGTACAGGGTACAGATGCTGATGCCTGGACTTCTCTTTGCCAGTTTTGTGTCTCACTTGGGTGGTTGCCGTGGCGTAGGCACGTTACCATGGAAATGGCATGATGTCACAGAGCAGGCTATGATGACACCTGAGAATGCTGAAGAAAAGGAGACAGAGCACATTTGTTCTTGGTTTCTGGTTGATGAACCTAGGTAGTAAGGACACTGAAAAGCATGTGCAAGACCCAGAGGTTTATTTCAAGAATTTCCTGGCTCTGAAAATCCCTCCGTGAGGTTTCCCCTATGGCTGCTTCATTACGTCCTAACTCAAGGGAAGGTCTCGGGCCTTTCTTTGGCATGAGCCCTGAGCTGAATTTCTGAAGCAAAGGCCCTGCGCCTTCAATCCTAATAAACGACTAGTCCGCAGAATCGGACTTGGGGATCCTGGACTTCTGCATTTAGGCTGGTTGTTAAATATTTGAAGAGGCGGCGCCTCCTTGTAATTTTTGTGATTTTGTCCCTAGTTAATGGGTCATTCAGAGCCTACCCAGGCAATTTGTTGAGAGTCTGGGCAGTTAATGATCATAACCCTGACCTTCACATTAACCTAGCCGCCTCTTATCAAGGGCTCTCATGATCTTAAGGTAACCGCTGCTGTTCCCATGAGTTTCCATCTTTTGTGTTGTACTTTGCCTTTTTTTTTTTTTTTTTTTTTTTAAACTCTTGTAAACCAGGTTGATCCATAAACCCTGGGCCCCTTTCAGCTTTCGTCCAACCCTCTTGTCTAGAGAGCTGCCATGTTGCCAAGCTTCATTTCTGTAAGAAGCCTTTGTTCCTTCCCGGGGCTCAGCTCTCCCTACGCCTTTTTGTCTTGATTAGCCACTTGGTGGCTTCTGGTACTGCCTAGATTAGAGCTGAGGAAGGGGAGATGTTGCTTTTGTCAGTTTTGTCAGCAGGATGGCTTGGGAGAACAGTGTATGTGTGGTTGTGACCAAGTAGAAAGAACTTGTTGACCAGCAGTCAGCAGTGTCCGTCAGGGAGAGCTGGCTGCAGCTTTCTTTTTTTCTTTTTTTTTTTTTGAGACGGAGTTTCACTCTTGTTGCCCAGGCTGGAGTGTAGTGGCGTGATCTTGGCTCACTGCAACCTCCGCCTCCCAGGTTCAAGTGATTCTCCTGCCTCAGCCTCCCGAGTAGCTGGGTTTACAGGCGTGTTCTTCCAAGCCCGACTAATTTTGTATTTTGAGTAGATATGGAGTTTCTCCATGTTGGTCAGGCTGGTCTTGAACTCCCGACCTCAGGTGATCCGCCCACCTCGGCCTCCCAAAGTGCTGGGATTACAGACGTGAGCCACCGCGCCCGGCCCTGGCTGTAGCTTTCTTATAGAGAACATGCTTCCCACTTAGCATTCCAGCCAGTTAGGGCTTTCCGTGGAGAGATGCCCTCATGCTAGCTGGTTTTTAAAACCAACAGCTGCTTCTTCCTTTGTGCCTGTTCCTCATGTCAAGGGCTTTATCCCTATTATTTCATTTAACCTTCACAGCCCTTGAGATAGGTGCTGCTGTTATCCCATTCAGTAGATCAGAAAAGCAAGGCTCAGGTTACAGACTAAGAGCATACTCCAGAGAAGAGGTGGAGCTGGTTGAGTTACTTGGTCTGCAGAAAGGAGCATGAGGCCCGAATCTGTAGGCTGCTGGATGAGGCAGTATGAAATATCTCCTTTGAAATATCATGTCTACTTTGGACATGAAATATCTTTTGTTTTGTTTTGTTTTTTGAAACCGAGTCTCTAGCTCTGTCACCCAGACTGAAGTGCAGTGGCGCGATCTTGGCTCACTGCAATCTCCGCCTCCCAGGTTCAAGCGATTCTCCTACCTCAGCCTCCTGAGTAGCTGGGGCTACAGGCACCCACCACTTCACTGGTCTAATTTTTGCATTCTTAGTAGAGACGGAGTTTCGCCATGTTGGCAAGGCTAGTCTCAAACTCCTGACCTCAGGTGATCTGCCTGCCTTGGCCTCCCAAAGTGCTGGGATTAGTTTTTTTTTTTTTTTTTTTGAGACACAGTTTCACTCTGTCTCGCAAGCTGGAGTGCAATGGCACAATCTTGGCTTACTGCAATCTCTGCCTCCCAGGTTCAAGTTCTTGTGCCTCAGCCTCCTGAGTAGCTGGAATTTCAGGCACCCACCATCGCGCCCAGCTAATTTTTGTATTACTGGTAGAGACAAGGTTTTGCCGTGTTGGCCAGGCTGGTCCCGAACTCCTGACCTCAAGTGATCTGCCTGCTTTGGCTTCCCGAAGGCATGAGCCACCACACCCGGTCTGAACATGAAATGTCTTTACCAAGCACTGTTTTTGCCAAGTCCGTGGTGTGTGCTGAACCCAGCATCCTTGTGGGCCCTGTGGAGTTGGCCTGTTCCTTAGAGTGGGCGTCCAGATCTGTTCTTTGACCAGGGGGAGGAGCAGCCAGTGCTGAAAATGGGAACCGAAATACCCGGGAGCTTTGTCCGGGAGGTACGGGGCAGGACTGGCTCAAGGCAAGGCGTTGGCCTCTTCCCATTTCCTCATGGGGGCCAGTTCCAAGTCGGTCTCCCAGGGTGGTTGCTTTCTTGTTCCCGAGGGCTCTGGGCAGCGGACCGAGTGCAGCCATGTCAGGCGTTGCCAATCCAGGCTCTGGGAATAGAGTGCTCCCTGCACAGGCCGCCACGGCAGGCTTTTCTCCTGCTTGCTTGTCTCAAGAGAGTTTGGCAGGTCTAGATTGAAATGATTAGCGCGGTGGGGCTTCCCCCACTTTTCTTGGGGGATTATGTCGAGGTCTATTAAGCATGTTCCCTTGGCATTTAATCCCACTCTGACACGGATTTTGCCGGCAGTCTGTTAAGTGGCATCGCTGAAACCTGGTTGCTGTTTTGTTGAGACCGCCTTTGTGCCGTCGCGCTGGTGGCCCACGGGATTCCCATTTGGCTCGACTTCCTTTCTTTTTGCTTTCTGTTGAACAGAGTCTGAAGAATATAGTCAAGACCTCGTGTTCACGCAGGACGTTTAGCTAGGAGAGCATCTTGGGTGTCGTGAGGGGGGACCCCTTGAGGTGACTGTGGACAGAAGTTAGCCCAGGGCTCGGAGGGGCTTGAGGGCCTGACATGGCCAGAGGGCCCTGAGAATGCAGTGATCTGTTTATTGTTGCTGTCTCAGTGCCCCTTTATCAACCGTCAGCAGTTTAACAACAACAAAAAAATCCTATGTATTTCTCTGCCTCTCTCAACTTTAGGGAAACAAAATTTCAAGTAGTCACTGCCTGTTTTGTGAAAAGTTGTATGGTTGATTCTCTTTGAGCCCAGATGTGCCTGGAGCTGTTAATATCGATAATGTGCAGAATCCCTCTTTGGCTCAGGTCTTTGTAGGGTGAATTTGAATGCTGCACTTCTCTACCTTGGTGATTCCTTTCTAGAATCATTCTGGATGATGGTTAAGGCTCTTGGAGTTCCTTGAATGGTCTTTTGTCCTCTGCCCGCAGGTGTTAGATGTAGAGTAGCCTGTACCTTCGTCCGAGCCAGCGAGTGGCATCAGGACAGGGAAGGAGGCCTCAGCTGACCCTGGGCAAGACTGTCGCCTGCTGTGCCGCGGTGTTGGACATAAGGGAGGGCGTGCTGAGGCTGCCACCCACTCCGGCTCAGCTGACCCAGCCCTGATGATCAGGCACCTGCCTTGTGGACCAAGTTTCTTGTCAGTGCAGAAAAGGAGGTAGTCAAGCAACCTGGCACAGATATGGCATTGTGTTCATGGTGGGATTGGGGTTTGTTTGTAGGGAAGATGGAGAGTTGGAAGAAGGTGAATTGGAAGATGATGGGGCAGAGGAGACCCAGGATACCTCCGGAGGGCCTGAGAGAAGCCGGAAAGAAAAGGGGGAGAAGCATCACAGTGATTCGGATGAGGAGAAGTCCCACAGGAGACTGAAGCGGAAACGGAAGAAAGAGCGGGAGAAAGAGAAAAGGAGGTCGAAGAAGAGGAGGAAATCCAAGCACAAAGTAGGTCGGAGATCCCCTGGGACTGCCACTGCGGTTGCTGAGTCTCCTTCCCCTGTCATTACAGCGCCATGCTTCTTCTAGCGATGACTTCTCTGACTTCTCAGATGACTCGGATTTCAGCCCCAGTGAGAAAGGTCACCGCAAGTACAGAGAGTACAGCCCCCCATATGCGCCGGTGAGTGACTGGCATGCACTGCTGAGCTCTGGGCTCACCTCTTTTCCCCATCTCTGGGACGCAGTCCCACCAGCAGTACCCCCCATCGCATGCCACGCCCCTGCCCAAGAAGGCATACTCCAAGATGGACAGCAAGAGTTATGGCATGTACGAGGACTACGAGAATGAGCAGTATGGGGAATATGAGGGCGACGAGGAGGAGGACATGGGCAAGGAGGACTATGACGACTTCACCAAAGAGCTGAACCAGTACCGGCGTGCCAAGGAGGGCAGCAGCCGCGGCCGAGGTGAGCCCTGCCCTTACAGTTTCTCCTCTGGGGCTGGAGGCTCACTATCTGAATCTCCATGCAGGCAGCCGAGGCCGGGGCCGGGGCTACAGGGGCCGAGGAAGCCGTGGAGGATCGCGAGGCCGCGGCATGGGCAGGGGCAGCCGAGGCAGGGGCAGAGGCTCTATGGGAGGAGACCACCCGGAGGATGAAGAGGATTTCTACGAGGAAGAGATGGACGTAAGGTTTCCTCTGGCCCTGGGGACGTCGGGCGCTCTCCTGCCCTCTCCTCTGCGCATTCCAGTATGGAGAGAGTGAGGAGCCAATGGGAGACGACGACTATGACGAGTACTCCAAGGAGCTGAACCAGTACCGCCGCTCCAAGGACAGCCGAGGCCGAGGTGGGCAGGGGCCTGGAGAGGACACGCTGGGTCAGCAGGTCTTCACACAATCTCCCCTCCACAGGGCTAAGTCGAGGCCGTGGCAGGGGCTCCCGAGGTCGAGGGAAAGGAATGGGTCGGGGCCGAGGCCGAGGTGGCAGCCGAGGAGGGATGAACAAGGGCGGAATGAACGATGACGAAGACTTCTATGACGAGGACATGGGCGTGAGTTGACTCCACTCTGATCTGATGTTTGGTCCCCTTTACGTCCACACCCTGTCCATTGCAGGACGGTGGTGGTGGAAGCTACCGGAGTCGTGACCATGACAAGCCCCACCAGCAGTCGGACAAGAAAGGCAAAGTCATTTGCAAGTACTTCGTGGAAGGGCGCTGCACCTGGGTAAGGAGCGCTGAAAGCTGGGCACCTCTAGGACCACCTTATGTTTTTGTTGCTTCTCTTCTAGGGAGACCACTGTAATTTTAGCCATGACATCGAACTCCCAAAGAAGCGAGAACTGTGCAAGTTTTACATCACTGGATTTTGCGCCAGAGCTGAGAACTGCCCTTATATGCACGATATCCTTTAGTGCCAGCATCTGGTCTGAATGAGATGAAGCATTTACCTTAATTTGCCATGAACGTGATTTCCCGTGTAAGCTGTACCACACCACTGGGAACTGCATCAATGGTGACGACTGCATGTTTTCCCACGACCCTCTGACCGAAGAGACGAGGGAGCTCTTGGATAAGGTAATGTCCGGGGGTAACGGGGCCCCCGGCTACCACACCTTCTTTTGTTCTTTCACACCCGCAGATGTTGGCCGATGATGCAGAAGCAGGTGCCGAGGATGAGAAGGAGGTGGAGGAACTGAAGAAGCAGGGCATCAACCCCCTGCCCAAACCGCCCCCTGGTGTGGGCCTCCTGCCCACCCCTCCTCGGCCCCCTGGCCCGCAGGCTCCAACCTCTCCCAACGGCAGGCCCATGCAGGGTGGCCCCCCGCCCCCGCCCCCTCCCCCTCCCCCACCGCCCGGGCCCCCTCAGATGCCCATGCCGGTGCATGAGCCACTGTCCCCGCAGCAGCTGCAGCAGCAGGACATGTACAACAAGAAGATCCCCTCCTTGTTTGAGATCGTGGTGCGGCCCACGGGACAGCTGGCTGAGAAGCTGGGTGTGAGGTGAGTGCCCTGGACCCCCGTGACAGGCAGTGCTTCCGTCACAGGCACCTTTTCCCTCTTCTAGGTTCCCTGGACCCGGTGGACCCCCAGGGCCAATGGGCCCTGGGCCCAACATGGGACCCCCAGGGCCAATGGGCGGTCCAATGCATCCTGACATGCACCCCGACATGCACCCGGACATGCACCCTGACATGCACGCAGACATGCACGCAGACATGCCGATGGGCCCTGGCATGAATCCTGGCCCACCCATGGGCCCTGGCGGCCCTCCAATGATGCCCTACGGCCCTGGAGACTCCCCACATTCTGGAATGATGCCCCCTATCCCGCCAGCCCAGAACTTCTATGAAAACTTCTACCAGCAGCAGGAGGGCATGGAGATGGAGCCCGGACTCCTGGGGGATGCAGGTATGCGGGACTCCAGGTGTGGCTGCCTGGGGCGACATGAACCCTCGGTTCTTCCCTGCCACAGAGGACTACGGGCACTACGAAGAGCTGCCAGGGGAGCCTGGGGAGCACCTCTTCCCTGAGCACCCTCTGGAGCCCGACAGCTTCTCTGAGGGAGGGCCCCCAGGCCGGCCGAAGCCAGGCGCCGGTGTCCCTGACTTCCTGCCCTCAGCCCAGAGGGCCCTGTACCTGAGGATCCAGCAGAAGCAGCAGGAGGAGGAGGAGAGAGCGAGGAGGCTGGCTGAGAGCAGCAAGCAGGACCGGGAGAATGAGGAAGGCACGTGTCCGCCCCAGGGGCCGGGGCACAGGTCACCCCTCCCTGCTCCTCTGTTCTTTCCCAGGTGACACCGGAAACTGGTACTCAAGTGATGAGGATGAGGGTGGAAGCAGTGTCACCTCCATCCTGAAGACCTTGAGGCAGCAGACGTCCAGCCGACCCCCGGCTTCAGTTGGGGAGCTGAGCAGCAGTGGGCTGGGGGACCCCCGCCTCCAGAAGGGACACCCCACAGGAAGCCGGCTGGCTGACCCTCGCCTCAGCCGGGACCCCAGACTCACCCGCCATGTGGAGGCTTCTGGCGGGTCTGGCCCAGGTGATTCGGGACCCTCCGATCCTCGGCTGGCTCGCGCCCTGCCCACCTCCAAGCCCGAAGGCAGCCTTCATTCCAGCCCTGTGGGCCCCAGCAGTTCCAAGGGGTCTGGGCCGCCCCCAACGGAGGAGGAGGAAGGGGAGCGGGCCCTGCGGGAGAAGGCCGTGAACATTCCCCTGGACCCACTCCCCGGGCACCCTCTGCGGGACCCACGGTCACAGCTGCAGCAGTTCAGCCACATCAAGAAGGACGTGACCCTGAGCAAGCCCAGCTTCGCCCGCACCGTGCTCTGGAATCCCGAGGACCTGATCCCCCTACCCATCCCCAAGCAGGACGCAGTGCCCCCCGTGCCCGCGGCCCTGCAATCCATGCCCACCCTGGACCCCCGGCTGCACCGCGCTGCCACGGCAGGGCCCCCCAACGCCCGGCAGCGCCCGGGCGCCTCCACGGATTCCAGCACACAGGGCGCCAACCTCCCCGACTTTGAACTTCTGTCTCGCATCCTCAAGACAGTCAATGCCACCGGCTCCTCGGCCGCCCCCGGTTCCAGCGACAAACCCAGTGACCCCCGGGTGCGGAAGGCCCCCACCGACCCTCGGCTGCAGAAACCCACAGACTCTACGGCCTCCTCCCGGGCTGCCAAGCCCGGCCCTGCTGAGGCGCCCTCTCCCACCGCCAGCCCGAGTGGGGATGCCTCCCCACCAGCCACCGCTCCCTACGACCCCCGCGTGCTGGCGGCCGGTGGACTGGGCCAGGGCGGAGGGGGCGGGCAGAGCAGTGTGCTGAGCGGTATCAGCCTCTACGACCCGAGGACTCCCAACGCGGGGGGCAAAGCCACAGAGCCGGCTGCTGACACGGGTGCCCAGCCCAAGGGTGCTGAGGGCAATGGCAAGAGCTCGGCCTCCAAGGCTAAGGAGCCCCCGTTCGTCCGCAAGTCTGCCCTGGAACAGCCAGAGACAGGGAAGGCCGGTGCTGATGGGGGCACCCCCACGGACAGATACAACAGCTACAACCGGCCCCGGCCCAAGGCTGCTGCAGCCCCCGCTGCCACCACCGCCACCCCACCCCCCGAGGGTGCCCCACCCCAGCCCGGGGTGCACAACCTGCCCGTGCCCACCCTCTTCGGGACGGTGAAGCAGACACCCAAGACGGGCTCAGGAAGCCCATTTGCTGGGAACAGTCCGGCCCGCGAGGGTGAGCAGGATGCGGCATCCCTGAAGGATGTTTTTAAAGGCTTCGACCCCACGGCCTCCCCCTTTTGCCAGTAGTGTCCAGCCAGAGCTGCGGCTCCAGCCACCCTTCCTAGGGTGGCATTCAGGGCAGCACCCAGGGTAGGGAACTTGGGGGCAAGGGGAGGCAGGCTGGGTGTTCCTTTTTTCTTTTCTTTTTCTTTTGCTTTCCGTCTCTTTTATTTTTTTTTAAAGTAGTACTTTCTTTGAGATTTGTAAATTGTATATAACCATCTTAAGTTCTGGTCAGTGTGGCGGGCTCAGGGGCTCCTGCTGAGCAAACCGACTCATGCCCGCAAACCTGTGAACTTTCGCCAGTGCCTGGCCTCAGACTCTGTGGGCTCTGCGTGGCCGGGCCTTGCTGGAGGCCCAGTGGGTTTTCTGGGCAAAGCATGGCCCCTTTTCCCCAGGACAAAGGGAACAGTTGGTGTCTGGGAAGGTATTGAACGCTCCTCACCCTGTGCCCGAAGAGACCCGGAACCAAGACCATGGCAGGGCCTGCGTGGAAGCAGGTCCAGGCGTTTCTAGAACCCTAGGGTGCACCATCACTGTCTTTTCAGTGCAGGCTGTAACAACCCACTCAGGAGACAGTGAGAGTGAAAAGGTATTAAGGAAAAAGCCCCCAGCGGCACTATGGGGGCTCCCTGGCGCATGCCTGCTCCTGTCCCTGGATTACCACACGTGCCCTCCCTGCCACCCTCCGTCTAGAGCAAGCGGATGCCCCCCAGCCTGCAGCAGAAGCCTCCACAGTGAGAACTGGACCCAAAGGTAGTGGGGGCCGGTGTGGGGCAGAGTCCTGAAGAGCCACCTCTAGGAGGCAGCCCCTAGGAGCACGCACGTTCTGTCAGTATTACCCCACCTGTCCTATCAGGTGGGCCACACCCTGCTTGCCCACACCAGGGTCTGTCCTGGTCCTCAAGCCACGCACCCGCTATGCCTGCACTGCAGCCCAGCCCCGGACAGCTCCAGGATCCGTGCAGTGGCTGCGCCGCCAGGCCCCAACAATGGGGACCCTGGGGTGGCTCCTGGCCAAGTGTTCTCTGTTTTCCTCGCACCTCCTTACACTGTGTGACCTGCAGGGCATGAGGTATTGATGTGTTCGGGTTTCCTTTCCCAAGCCAGCAGATGCAGGTGTTCCAAGGTGTGTTGCTCTGTGGGATTTGTGGACACTTAAGAAACGGACTGAGTGGGAACCCTGCAGCCAGGGGATGGGGAGCCTCTGCTCCCCCCATGCTCCCACCCTGGCTGAGGGCCAGCCTCATCTGCAGAGCCCTGGAGGAGGCCCACCTATGGACACAGCCCGAGAGATGGGCGCAAGGGGTGCTGGGGGAGGCCTGCTATCCTGCCTCTGGGCCACTTGAGGGGCCTCAGGAAGTGTGTGCTTGTGGCTGCATCTGCCCGTCTCCCTGGCCCACCATGTGGCTGCAGGCCAAGCTCTTCATTGCTGACCATGAAGAGACCTAGTTACCTGCCAAGGGATTCCCCTTCCCTCCTCCTCAGGGTGGGGTGAACAAGGCTCCTATCCCACCCCACCCCAAAAAGAGAAAAATGAAAAACTCATAGTTTGGAGCCAGGAGGCAGGGTGTCCTACAGGGCTGCACAGCCCTGAGGGGTCAGTGCTGGGATCTGGTTGGTTGGTTTGTCTTTTTGTCTTTTTTTTTTTTTTTTTTTTTACACAATCATTAATGAGATTTGTCTTCAGCCACCAGTGTTGGCCTTGAAGCAGAGGGCACAGCCCTTGGTGTTTGTAAAATAAGTATGAATACACAGTGTGGCAGTGTTGTGGTTTTTGTTGTTGTTTTTCCTCTCCTTTTGAGAATTTTCTTTTGTAAAAGAAAAATATTTTTTAAACCGAAATCTGTGGATGAAATAGAAGCTGGAGCCCTCCTCTTGGAATATTCAGCCTAAGAACCTCATAGGACTATGAATTCACCCGAAATTCTCATTTGCCATCAGGCCGAGCTTTTAAAGAAAAATTGTTCTCTAACCAGGATTGTAACAAAAGTGTAAATACTGTTTCAGAGTTGAGAGTTGGTGGTGCAAATATGTATATAATGAACTGTATTTTTACAATGATCGCCGCATGACTATTTCACACCCTTTTTATACTCCATATCTGTCTTCCAGAAACGTCACCTGCCTTTCTCCTGTGGTCTCTTAATCCAGTAATTGTATTACTGCCATTAAAGGATGCAGTTATTTTAAAAAGCTTGTGGGTCTGGTCTCTCCAGGCTGCCCCA